GCCCAACAGACAGGAACAGACAGAAGCCAAAGCAAAGAATTCCTGAAGGTAGCCGGCCTGCTGCCAAACCTGGGACAAACTGTATGGAGGCGCAGCGTGTGTAGCCAGAACCCGAGTTAAAACCTAGGTCCCACCCTGGCCGGTCTGACTCCACGGCTTCTAGGGGTTGGTTGTGCGAAGCTGTTGAGGGCTGAAGGCGCTAACCATCAAAGATGGAGGTCGGGTGGCAGAAGATGGGGTGGGAGGCAGAGAGTGAGTACAGCGAAGGCGGCCTCAACTGGATAAGAAAACTCCAGACTTGCGGGAAAGGCCTGAGCTCGCATTGGACGCTCTGGGGTGCCACAGTCGGACACTGTTTCCGGGAGACCTCCGCCTCTCCGCGCGGATGAAGAGGCTGCAGACGCCGAAGAAGAGCTCGAGTGCGTGGGGCACTGATGGGGATCGGGGTGGGCACACAGCAGACGGCCTGGGTACGCTTCTTTCCTGACATGGTCTCCAAGGTTAGCAAAGCTTCCAAACGTTTCCAGGCCTCCAGCCTGGAATGCCTCTCCCCCCGCTCCCCGACCTCTTCCAGGAACACCCCAGCTCAGGGCTCCCCACTCCCCTTCCTGCGAATTGAAGCTCTGTGGGCTTTGCGGTCCGGGCGGGCGAGTACCTGGCGGCCGGGGCTGTTCTCCAGGAGTTTCTGCGCGAAAAGTTTCCTAGGAGTGACGGGATGGCGTGGGCTCAGGGGAGAGTAGAAACGCTCCCGGGGGCTTTGCAGGGACCGAGCAGCTGCGGGAGCTGGGGAGCAGTCTGACTGGGACTCCCTGGAAGGCCCTGCCATTGGGGCTGGGCGGCAGCTCGGCGTCGAAAAAGCCGGGTCTGAAGATTAATGTGCCGAGGCCGGAGACCCTGAGGACCAAGTCACGGGACTTGCCCTTGGTGACTCACGCCTTGAGGCCGAGCAGCGCGGAAGGCGCTCAGGCCGGATCTGGGGTGGGGCCCAGCCGAGCCTTGGTCTTGTCTGTCAGCAGCGGCAGCTGCACTGCGTCTCCCAAGGTGGCTGAAGCTGGCCAGCTGCGGGCTCCGCGCCGCTCGTCCCGGGTCTATGGGTCCATTCCCCACGCCCACCCGGACCCCGGGGTCACTCGGGTCTCCGTCTGTGCCAGGGAGGGAGAATCACGCCCAGGGTCCTCTCTGGCTTCGCGCGACTGAGAACGCGCCCGGACGCGGCGCGGCGCTCCTGAGTCAAAGGAGAGGTGGCGGCAGGACCACCCCAGGGCGCCGTCTGCACCCCCGGACGCACTCGGCCGTGCTGCGCTTCCGGGACAAGGCGTCGGTTCTCGCCTGAGGGCCAAACCTTGCCCCTGCCCACCTTCCTCACCCCCGCCATTTCCAGGACTCACATCCAAAGGCGACAGCACCAGGATTTGCTCCCGCCTTTGGCACAGAGGAGGACGGGTCCCTCTCTCAGCCTGGCCAGTCTTTCCCAGGGCTTGATGGGAAAAAGGACTTCCCTAGAAGTGAGTCTTGGGGAGTTGGGGGGAGAAAAGTGTCGAGGAGGGCGTCGGAGTTTCCCACCGCTGGCTGCTTCCCGGCCCGCACGCCCGGGAGGGTGGCGGTGGGCGCGCAGAGATCTTTGCAAAACAGCGTCCAGGGCGGAAAACAACTCACAGGCCTGCCGCCCCCAAAGTCACGAAACTAAGATATAAGGACCGGTTCACGCTGGAAACTGACCCCCTCCCTATCCCTACAGGGCGGGCAGGTCCGGACGCGCTGGGCCCTGGTCCCTTCGGCCGCAAACGGCGCAAGTCACGCACTGCGTTCACCGCGCAACAGGTGCTGGAGCTGGAGCGGCGCTTCGTCTTCCAGAAGTACCTGGCGCCGTCCGAGCGAGACGGGCTAGCTACGCGACTCGGCCTGGCCAACGCGCAGGTGGTCACTTGGTTCCAGAACCGGCGAGCCAAGCTCAAGCGCGATGTGGAGGAGATGCGCGCCGACGTCGCCTCGCTACGCGCGTTGTCCCCGGAAGTCCTGTGCAGCTTAGCACTGCCCGAAGGCGCTCCAGATCCCGGCCTCTGCCTCGGCCCTGCCGGCCCTGACTCCCGGCCCCACCTGTCAGACGAGGAGATACAGGTGGACGATTGAAGACAAAGCCGCCGCCAATCCTGGGCTCTGGGGCCCTGGACTCCTCACCTCGCGCTCTGCCTCTGGCCAGAGTTCCAGGGTGGAGGAAGGAGGTCCACTTGGGCCTCTTCCGGCCCACAGTCCAGACGCTCACCTTTCCCGGTTTTTTTGTAAGTTTGTTTTGTTGTCTGAGACAGGGCCTCGCTCTGTCGCCCAGGCTGGAGTGCCGTGGAGCGATCACCGCTCACTGCAGTCGCGACCTCCTGGGCTCAAGCGATCCTCCTGCCTCAACCTCCCGACTAGCTGGCATTACAGGCGTGCAGCACCACCCCAGGCTAATTTAAAAAACTTTTTTTTTTAGAGAGGAGGTCCCGCTATGTTGTCCAGGCTACTTTCCCAATATTTGAGAATAAAGTCGAGACTCTGCCGCACCATGCCTCTATCCAGACGCCCGCCAGAAGCA